CTTGAAGAGAAACACTGTAAAAGATGCCAGATATGAGAGTTACAAGAAATTCTAGGATGTGCTGGGGATATTCCAGGGAATCACCCTGGCCTTTACTCCCATAATTCAATCCTTAGGGTTAGATGAAACTGAGGGGACAGATGGCATTTTATGCTTATTTCGCTTTTTCGACCTTTATTTATTTTTTGAAGGGTGGGGGGTGTTCACAGGAAGCTATTCACAAGAATCTGAATAAAACGATGGCCTTCATCTTACACTATATTAAATGTACATTTTGTACTATATTTAATGTATACATAGCATTTCTGCATCAGTTCTTCCCCACCTGGACCGCTCCTCATTCCCACGTAGGCTCCCGCTCCCCTCCGTCCCTCTTCCCGGAGGTTTTCAGCGTTTTGCTGCCCACACAGCACAGATCTCTAAGGGAAATAAACCTCGTTTTCTCGATCATCTGCCTCCCCATTATAAAGTAAATTCCACGGGCTGAGCGCGGTGGCTCACGCCTGTAATCCCAGCACTTCGGGAGGCCGAGGTGGGCGGATCACCTGAGGTCAGGAGTTCGAGACCAGCCTGGCCAACATGGTGAAACCCCGTCTCTACTAAAAACACAAAAATTGGCCAGGCGTGGTGGCAGGCGCCTGTAATCCCAGCTACTCGGGAGGCTGAGGCAGGAGAATCGCTTTAACCCAGGAGGCGGAGGTTGCAGTGAGCCAAGATCGCGCCACTGCACTCCAGTCTGGGGGACAAGAGCTAGACTTCGTCCCAAAAAAAAAAAAAAAAGAAAGTAAATTCCACGAAAGACGGGCCTTGCTCACCCTGCTCGACGCTGGGTTCCCAAGCCCAGTCCTGCACCTAGTCCTCGAAGGAGGGGGTTTTCATACTATTTCAGGGGGTCCACCGACCCCAAGAAGCCCAATCAGACGGGGTCCTCAACCCAAAACTCACTCTGACGCCGCCCGCGGAGGCCCGAGGTGGTCTGCGCAGGCGCGCTGCTGGCCCGGCCCGCCGGCGACGTCACGCGGCCGTTACGGCGCTCAGGCGTCTCGACGCGCGCGATTTAAAACCAGCTCAGGAGACGCCAAGGAAAGATGGGACCTCCCGGCCCAGGTGAGCCGGGCGGTCGGGAGGCGCGGCGGGAATGAAGGTTTCTTGAGCAAGAATTTTGTTCCAGCACTGCCAGCCACAATGAATAACTCTTCTTCAGAGACGCGAGGACACCCCCACAGTGCCTCCTCTCCTTCAGAGCGTGTGTTCCCGATGCCCCTGCCCAGGAAGGCGCCTCTCAATATTCCTGGCACCCCAGTCCTCGAAGACTTTCCTCAGAATGACGATGAGAAGGAGCGGCTGCAGCGGAGGCGCTCGAGGGTCTTTGATCTGCAGTTCAGCACTGACTCACCTCGCTTATTGGCCTCCCCCTCCAGCAGGTGAGGTGCTCCTGGGCTGTTTCTCCTTGAGGGCCAGAGTTGTTTGTTTTTGTTTTCCATTTAGGAGTATTGACATTTCAGCTACTATCCCCAAGTTTACAAACACGCAGATTACGGAACATTACTCCACCTGTATCAAACTGTCCACTGAAAATGTGAGTATTTGCTGGTTTATTATTGAAGACGTTAACAATCCTTTCTGCAATTTTCTGTTTTCAGAAAATCACTACCAAGAATGCTTTTGGTTTGCACTTGATTGATTTTATGTCAGAGATTCTTAAACAGAAAGACACCGAACCAACCAACTTTAAAGTAAGAAGGATGTCCACTTTCTCTTGCATCTGCTTTGTGAGTGCAGCTCTGATTGTTTGACTAGGTGGCTGCGGGTACTCTGGATGCCAGCACCAAGATCTATGCTGTGCGCGTGGATGCCGTCCATGCCGATGTATACAGAGTCCTTGGGGGGCTGGGCAAAGATGCACCGTCTTTGGAAGAAGTAGAAGGCCATGTTGCTGGTAGGTGGGTAGGGATCTGGATTTAAGTGGCTCTTGCAGTACGCAATTGTATTTCTCCTTTTAGATGGAAGTGCTACTGAAATGGGAACAACCAAAAAGGCTGTAAAGCCAAAGAAGAAGCACTTACACAGAACTATTGAGCAGAACATAAACAACCTCAATGTCTCCGAAGCAGATCGGAAGTGTGAGGTGAGGAACTGTATGCGCAGTGTGGTTTCTGAAAATCTTCAGTTTCTTCTCTCTCTGTGTTCAGATTGATCCCATGTTTCAGAAGACAGCAGCCTCATTTGATGAGTGCAGCACAGCAGGGGTGTTTCTGTCCACTCTCCACTGCCAGGACTACAGAAGTGAACTGCTGTTTCCCTCTGATGTCCAGACTCTCTCCACGGGAGAACCTCTCGAGTTGCCAGAGTTAGGTTGTGTAGAAATGACAGATTTAAAAGGTAAGTACAAGTGATGCCTTTCACCAGAGCATATCTCTCTTTGTGATCTTGCTATCCTCTCCAGCGCCCTTGCAGCAGTGTGCAGAAGATCGCCAGATCTGCCCTTCCCTGGCCGGGTTCCAGTTTACACAGTGGGACAGTGAAACACATAATGAGGTGTGGTCAAGTTTTAGTGGCTCATGGTTTCAGAGAATTACAGAACCCTCTTTTGTCCCTCCAGTCTGTGTCGGCCCTGGTAGACAAGTTTAAGAAGAATGACCAGGTATTTGACATCAATGCTGAAGTTGACGAGAGTGACTGTGGAGACTTCCCCGATGGGTCCCTGGGGGATGACTTTGATGCCAACGATGAACCTGACCACACCGCAGTTGGGGATCATGAAGAGTTCAGGAGCTGGAAGGAGCCCTGCCAGGTTCAGAGCTGCCAGTAAGGCTCTCAGAGTCCGAAAGTGTTTCTATGTATTGTACATGTACAAATATGTGTGTTACAGGGAAGAAATGATTTCCCTTGGGGATGGAGACATCAGGACCATGTGCCCCCTTCTGTCTATGAAACCTGGAGAATATTCTTATTTCAGTCCTCGGACCATGTCGATGTGGGCTGGCCCGGATCACTGGCGCTTTAGGCCTCGACGCAAACGTATGTAATTCTAGGTGGAATTTTAAGAAAAGGTGAAGTGCTGACGTCTGTGTTCACTCTGCAGAAGATGCTCCTTCCCAATCAGAAAACAAAAAGAAGAGTACAAAAAAAGATTTTGAAATTGACTTTGAAGATGATATTGACTTTGATGTATATTTTAGAAAAACAAAGGTTTGTACTGAATTTATTAGGATTGTGCTTACGCCTAAAACACTTTTTTTAAAAAAATTAATAGGCTGCTACTATTCTGACCAAGTCCACTTTGGAGAACCAGAATTGGAGAGCTACCACCCTTCCTACAGATTTCAACTACAATGTTGACACTCTGGTCCAGCTTCACCTCAAACCAGGCACCAGGGTAAGCCTATTTCTTGGTTCCTTTAAGCACACAAATAGCTTTCTGCATTTATTCTTTCCTTTAGTTACTTAAGATGGCCCAGGGCCATAGGGTAGAGACTGAGCATTATGAAGAAATTGAAGACTATGATTACAACAACCCTAACGACACCTCCAACTTTTGCCCTGGATTACAGGTAAAGGGGGGAAAGGGGCTCTGTCCTCTCTTCCACCAAACTCGAAGAGCTGTTTCTTGCCCAGGCTGCTGACAGTGATGATGAAGATTTGGATGACTTATTTGTGGGACCTGTTGGGAACTCTGACCTCTCACCTTATCCTTGCCATCCACCTAAGACAGCACAACAGAATGGTGACACTCCAGAAGCCCAAGGATTAGACATCACAACATATGGGGAGTCAAACTTGGTAGCTGAGCCTCAGAAGGTACGGATGAAACAGCTGAGAATTACATTGTTCTTAGTTTTACTTTGTCATATACCTATTTCAGGTAAATAAAATTGAAATTCACTATGCCAAGACTGCCAAAAAGATGGACATGAAGAAACTGAAGCAGAGCATGTGGAGTCTGCTGACAGCGCTCTCCGGAAAGGAGGCAGATGCAGAGGTCAGATGCTCTTGCCTGTTCTCTAGGTGCCCAACTGTCCGATGTATAAATGTGCTTCTGTTAGGCAAACCACAGGGAAGCTGGAAAAGAAGCGGCCCTGGCAGAAGTGGCTGACGAGAAGATGCTTAGCGGGCTCACGAAGGACCTGCAGAGGAGGTGCGGGCTGGCAGGCATGGGGGCTTTGTTGGAGTGACCTAAATACTTGCCCCTTTCTTTCCAGCCTGCCCCCTGTCATGGCTCAGAACCTCTCCATACCTCTGGCTTTTGCCTGTCTCCTACATTTAGCCAATGAAAAGGTAGGTAATTAAGGTAAGCATGGGAGTATTAGAGTATTCCCTGTTCAAAGTCCATGCATGTTTTGGTCTTCCCTCAGAATCTAAAACTGGAAGGAACAGAGGACCTCTCTGATGTTCTTGTGAGGCAAGGAGATTGAGTTCACTATGGAGAAGTCAGCAGCAGGAGGCCCATCCCTTACTCAGTTGCCGGGACATCCCCAGTCTCGGGGGAAGAAGATGCCATGGGCTTATACCCAGGCTGTAGCCAACTACCAACGTGCCTGTTTGTTTGTTGCTCTTTCCTTCTCTCCATCATAGTCTGGGTGCCAGCGCCCTGAAGCTCCGTGCTCAACTGATTAAACTTTACTGCCCTATGGTGACCATCTAGGAGAGGGGAGGGCAGAGGGGGTGAGGGTACTATTCTGGATTGAGAAAACCTATATCCATTCTTTATATCAATGTATAGTTTTAGTCTCCTAAATTGATCTGTTATTTTCCAAACTATTCTCTTGTAGAAAATTTTCCAGTGGGCACTTAATGGTGCCCTTGAAGAACTTCCTAATCCATGTACATAAAATACATCATATGTACACTTATAAATGTATATAGAATGCTCAAAAATAAAATTCTTAATAATAGAACTGGCAAAATATTTGAGTGTCCACTAGATGAGTATCAGACCTAGTCCTTACCCTTAGGGGGATGCAGTCCTGGTTGTTATCCAGGATACACACCTGTCAGTATAAGGCAGAAGATGCCTAAGGGCCAAGATGGTTTGCCTCGGAGGAGAATGGAAGAGAGAGATTGCTGACTGGACATTCAGATGCAAGACTGGGTCCTGCTTAAATCCCAGGATTCTGCTGGAGGGAGCTGATAGTGATACTTGTCCCTTCTGTACATTGCTTCATGTAGCCTTCTCAGCATCCCTAGGAGAAACTTACTATTGTGACTCTCATGTTGGAGGAGGAAACGGACACCCAAGGTAGAGGAACTTGCAAAAGGGCAGCCGGCAAACTGTCAGGGGTGGCCTGAGCCTGGCAATCTGCCTCCAGAGTCTGCTCTCGGCCATTGTGCTATGTGCTACCTGGATAGGTCATACAGGCTCAGCAGTGGGTGGAGAGCAGTGCTCAGATTTGTCCATCTCCACAGAATGCAGCACACACACAAATGTACAAGTTCTTCCCCTAACCTCAGAGGAATAGGGGAATTAACTTTGCTTGCAATTTGGAACAATATTATAGATGTTGATCCAAGTAGTTCTGTTACTGGCTGGTCCTGGATCTCTGCCAGAACACCCGTCATCATTGACTGGCTAAATAGAGATCTTGGATATAGGCCAGAAGCAGTGAAGTATATAATTGGAAATTGCTCCTGATAATAACTTCCTTCTTAGCCAAAAACCACACAAAACAAAAATAATCCCCTCCCCACAGGAATATGCTTTCCAAATTGTGTCCAAAACATTACCTGCTCTGTTATATTGAGAAGGTTAGAGACTTCAGAGCATGCTTAGAAAAAGCAGTGGTGCCACAGGTGAGACTCCACACTCTGTCTTGCTGGGGCTGAAGCCTCCATCACTTTCCCAGGCCAGGTTAGTGCTGGGCTTCTTGCTTTCCTTCTATTCCTGAGAGTAGAACTGGCTAAGCCCATTCCTTCCCTCAGTCAGCCCCACTTCTCTATAGTGGGTTCTGGGGGTGGGGGGCTGAATTACCAGTAAAACTAGAAAGATTGGGACCAAGTGCAGTGGCCCACACCTGTAAATCCTAGCGCTTTGAAAGGAAGAGGCAGGAGGATTGCTTGAAGTCAGGAGTTCAAGACCAGCCTGGGCAAAATAGAACCCCATCTTTAAAAAAAAAGTTTAAAAATTAGCCAGGTACGGAGGTGTGTGCCTGTAATCCCAGCTACTCAGAAGGCTGAGGTGGGATAATCACTTGAGCCCAGGAGTTTGAGGCTGCAGTGAGCTGTGATCACACTACTGCATTCCAGCCAGGACAACAGAGTGAGATCCTATCTCTTAAACAAAAAAAAAAACTGGCGAGTTCAATACCAACTTCTACAATGAAATCCCCTTCCCCCCACAACCCTGCTTCTCCTAAGTTTCCCTCATTACATGGTTGCTGTGGGCTATGTGTGCTGTGGTCTGAATGTTTGTGTCTAAAATTCACATGTTGGTATTAAGAGATAGGGCCTTTGGGAGGTGATTAGGTTATGAGGGCAGATCCCTCGTGAATGGGATTAGTGCTCTTATAAAAGAGGCCTGAGGAAGCTTGTTCGTTCCTCTTGCCCTTCTGCCATGTAAGGATGCAATGAGAAGGCACCATCTGTGAGCAAGGAGCCCCTCACCAGACAGCAAATCTGCCGGCGTCTTGATCTTGGACTTCTCAGCCTCTAGAACTGTGAACAATAAATCTATTGTTTATAAATTAAGCAGTCTAAGTCATTTTGTTATAGCAGACAAATTGACTAAGACAGTGGGTATGCAAGATAAGTTTATTTTATATAAAATACTTTGGGAAGTAGGTGTTCTAGGACTGGTGTGACAGTTCCATGAAATTATGAGAGACCGGGGATCCTTCCAGCTCATCCTTCTGTTTCAGTGTGGCTGCTGGAATCCAGCCATCACATCCATAGTCTAAGCAGCAGGACGAAGGACTGGGGGAAAAGAGAACTGCTGCTCCCTGTTAAATCAGTTTCCTGGGGGTCGATATGAATATTTGCCACCTCAGGGTGCCACAAAGGTCCCCACCAGCAAGAAGGCTCCCACCAGATATGGACTCAACCTGGGACTTTTCAGCCTCCATAACTGTAATAAATTCCTTTGTCAGTTACCCAGTTTCAGGTATTCTGTTATAGGTAACAGAAAACAAACTAATACAAGTGGTAATGTGTCCAGCTAAAAATTTGGGTTCTGTTAAGGTTAAAAGAAAATTTGAGGTAGCCAGCAGTATCTGCCTCAGATGCTGAGAAGCCTCCTGAGATAAGAGCGTATACCATGTCCATAACTGAAGTTTTAACATTCTCTGCCAAACAGAACCAGAATTTAAGGGCAGGAGAATTTGCAAGATAGAATTTGCAATTTGCAAGAGGGAATTGCAATTTGCAAGAGAGGGGCAATTTGCAATTTGCAAGAGAGGGCAATTTGCAAGAGAGAATTGTGGGGCCCTGAGAGAGAATACATCCAAAGGAAGAGGGAACCAGGCATTACAAATTGAATTGAACAAGGACAGATATCTGAAGGGGGTTTGTAGTTCCCAGTAAAGTATGGTACAGCTAGGTGCACTTCCCTGGCCAGACCACCCTACAGTGTATGATCCCCCTGGGGAGCAAAAGGCTGCAGGTAACACTTTGGTGCCCTAGAAATTCTGCTGTGGTGCAACTATAGTGGATCACAGGCAGAGTGGGGCATTGTTCCCCTTCTTAGCACAGGATACTGGGTCATTTCAACACCACAAGGATTTGCAGCATCTGCGGCAACGAGTTTGGTGTCCTGGAGCAAGGAAAGGAACCGTTCATGGTGGCTGAAGCCAAGCTGCTCAGCACTGAGGCAGCAAGCCATGATCTAGGTCTTCGAGTAGAATTCTCAGTTTTGGTTCATTTAAAAATGTTTTTTGGGGGAATTGGGGATCATTTATGGGTACCAAAAGAAAAAAAAATGAATAAGATCTACTATTTGATAGCACAATAGGGTGACTATAGTCAATAATAACAATTGTATATTTTAAAATAAAGAATGTAATTGAAAAGAGTAAATGCCTGAGGGGATGGATACCCCATTCTCTGTGATGTGCTTATTTCACATTGCATGCCTGTATCAAAATATCTCATGTACCCCATAAATATATGCACCTACTATGTACCCACAACTATTTAAAAAATAATAAAATTTTAAAAAATTGTCTTTATGTTGCCTTTTTTTTTTTTTTTTTTTTG